GGTGAGCTGAGATCGCCCCACTGCACTCCAGCCTGGGCGACAGAGCAAGACTCCATCTCAAAAGAAAAAAAAAAAAAATCAAAATGACAGCAGAGCATTAAATGAAGTGTAAGGCCATGTGTGACTGTACCAGTGTGAACCTATGAGGCCAGTCCCACCCCTATCTTACATCTAGGGAACAGGTACACAGAGATGAAGTAAATTCCCAAGGTTACTTTGTCAAGAGCTTGGAAAATATAAGAGTCAGAAGTCTAACAGGTTGAATCCCTATTAAACTCTCCCCAACTAAACTACGCCCCTCCCTGTTGAGCTGAATCTAATGAAAGCTTCCTAAATGTATTAACCACACACACGCACAATCTGCTATCAGTCACTTTCAGTAGTTCATCGCTGTAACATCTCAGGAGTTCAATGTTTCAACGTGTTCTGTAGATTACTGTGATAACGCGGCAAGCTGTCGTAAGACTTCTTGCTGCACATTTCTTTTTAAAATATTCTCCAGGAGTCTGATGAAAAATACAGACATACCTATGTTTAATGTCAATGGATGGAACTTATTTTAAAAAGTACTGTAATGGCAGAAGTTGTGACACAAAGTACTGCAGTGATGTTGTAACTCCAACACCTAAATATATTATCAAGCATTCGCGTTTTGTTTTGTTTTTTAAGTGACTACTAGATACTGTGATTCACTTAAGTGAAGCGAACTGAAGCCCGTGGTCAAGGAGAGACACCTGAAGGTGAAGGGACAAAGCGAGCAGGGTAAGAGCTCGAGCCCGACCCCTCTCAAAAAATATAGACCCGGAACGCGCGCCTGCGCAGAACGAATCCTCCCGCGCACAAGCCGGGCGGAAGAGCTGGGGCGGGCAGGGGCGGGAATAAGGTTGCTAGGAGAACGCGATGACGCTACGGGCTCGGCGCTCTTCTCCACCAATGGGCGACGCGTACTTGCAGTGGCGCGCTGTGTGCGTCACGCCGACGACGCGCGAAGGGCACACATCTTAGGACCCGGAGGACGTCCGGCCTCTGTGAGCCGCAACCTTTCCAAGGGAGTGGTTGTGTGATCGCCATCTTAGGGAGTGAGTGTGGCCGGGCCTTCTCCTGTGGCGGGTGTGGGGAGCGGAGCCCAGAGCTCCTGTGGGGCCGCTGCTTTGGCGGTGGGCCCAGCCGGGAGCAGCCTCTTTCGAAGGCCGCCGTGACCTCTTCAAGGGCGTGGAGACGGGAAGGAAAAGGCCCCGGTTGGGGTTCCAGGGCGCCGGTAACGTTAACCGGCGCCTTGCCTGTCCTCTAACCGTCGCTCCCTCCTCCCCTAGAAAGATGTTCTCGTCCGTGGCGCACCTGGCGCGGGCGAACCCCTTCAACACGCCACATCTGCAGCTGGTGCACGATGGTCTCGGGGACCTCCGCAGCAGCTCCCCAGGGCCCACGGGCCAGCCCCGCCGCCCTCGCAACCTGGCAGCCGCCGCCGTGGAAGGTGAGATCAGACCCTGCCCAATACAGTCGTGTTAAAATGCATGGTGTGTCTTCTCTTACTACAGAGTACAGTTGTGAATTTGGCTCCGCGAAGTATTATGCACTGTGTGGCTTTGGTGGGGTCTTAAGTTGTGGTCTGACACACACTGCTGTGGTTCCCCTGGATTTAGTGAAATGCCGTATGCAGGTTTGTATTGAGATGACAACATTGAAAGTATCATTTAATTTTTTTTTTCTTGTTTTAAATAAAGGTGGACCCCCAAAAGTACAAGGGCATATTTAACGGATTCTCAGTTACACTTAAAGAGGATGGTGTTCGTGGTTTGGCTAAAGGATGGGCTCCGACTTTCCTTGGCTACTCCATGCAGGGACTCTGCAAGTTTGGCTTTTATGAAGTCTTTAAAGTCTTGTATAGCAATATGCTTGGAGAGGTATGTAATTAACTTTAAAATTGAATGTTCCGTTCACATCCCTTCCTTGTGTTTTGGATTTTAGGAGAATACTTATCTCTGGCGCACATCACTATATTTGGCTGCCTCTGCCAGTGCTGAATTCTTTGCTGACATTGCCCTGGCTCCTATGGAAGCTGCTAAGGTTCGAATTCAAACCCAGCCAGGTTATGCCAACACTTTGAGGGATGCAGCTCCCAAAATGTATAAGGAAGAAGGCCTAAAAGCGTAAGTAAACACTTAAAAATTTATACTATGAAAACTGTGTAAAACAAGTCTCTTGATTTCCTAGATTCTACAAGGGGGTTGCTCCTCTCTGGATGAGACAGATACCATACACCATGATGAAGTTCGCCTGCTTTGAACGTACTGTTGAAGCACTGTACAAGTTTGTGGTTCCTAAGCCCCGCAGTGAATGTTCAAAGCCAGAGCAGCTGGTTGTAACATTTGTAGCAGGTTACATAGGTACGAATTACTTAGAACACACTTGTCTGAAAGGCACTGTATGGGATCCTTTATCTTTTTTCAGCTGGAGTCTTTTGTGCAATTGTTTCTCACCCTGCTGATTCTGTGGTATCTGTGTTGAATAAAGAAAAAGGTAGCAGTGCTTCTCTGGTCCTCAAGAGACTTGGATTTAAAGGTAGGATGATGTTTTTTTCTTGAAAGAAAGAATTTTTTTCATTTGCTTTTCCTGTTTGAACCAGGTGTATGGAAGGGACTGTTTGCCCGTATCATCATGATTGGTACCCTGACTGCACTACAGTGGTTTATCTATGACTCCGTGAAGGTCTACTTCAGACTTCCTCGCCCTCCTCCACCCGAGATGCCAGAGTCTCTGAAGAAGAAGCTTGGGTTAACTCAGTAGTTAGATCAAAGCAAATGTGGACTGAATCTGCTTGTTGATCAGTGTTGAAGAAAGTGCAAAAGGAACTTTTATATATTTGACAGTGTAGGAAATTGTCTATTCCTGATATAATTACTGTAGTACTCTTGCTTAAGGCAAGAGTTTCAGATTTACTGTTGAAATAAACCCAACTCTTCATGATTTGCCTGTGACTTATTTTTAAAACTTTTTTAAAAAAGATTTAGCTTTAAAATAGTTGGAAAGAATGAAGTATATAAGTTAAGGAAAAAATACAAAACTGACCATGACCATTGTTGGTTGAATATTCCAGTTGCTATTCAGAAATTGTCATATGTCTCAAGTTTTATCACACAAAGTTCCTGTATTTCTAGGGAAGCAGACTTTAAATTTCTAAAAACTTGATTTAATTATAGTTAAATATGTGTAGTCATTTGTGGTTATTTTGGCAAGTAAATGTCAGTGTATACTTACATTTTTGCAGCATGTACTACACCTTTTTTATGTTGGTGAGTTTGCTAATCCTTATTTGTAAGACAAGGTAAACCAAATTAGGCTGATTCTTAGAATGACAGTAAAGGACCAAAGTGATTGACAGCTGAAAACAATTTTCAGGTACACTAATTCTCTTTACACAGATCTGACTTTTTTTTTTTTTGAGACGGAGTTTCACTCTTGTTGCCCAGACGAGTGTAGTGTCGCGATCTCGCCTCACGGCAACCTCTGCCTCCCAGGTTCAAGCGATTGTTCTGCCTCAGCCTCCCAAGTAGCTGGGATTTCAGGCATGTGCCACCACGCCCAGCTAATTTTGTATTTTTAGTAGAGACGGGGTTTCCCTGTGTTGGTCAGGCTGGTCTCGAACTTCCAACCTCAGGTGATCCGCCCGCCTCAGCCTCCCAAACTGCTGGGATTATAGGCATGAGCCACCGTGCCCGGCTCTGACTTTTTACAGAAAATTGAACTATTTTCAGTCTGGTATTTTAAGAAAGGTACTGCTTGACAGCTGAACTATATGAATGCCACTGGGGAAAAAGCATTCCATCATACTTAGATACGAGATTGGATTGTAGGTTTAAGCCCATTTTTAAAGAGCTCCTAGAAAGTGAATTAGTTTTTGTGTTTAGATTCCCCTTAAGTTTGATTAGGAAGTGTATAAAAGTTCAATCTTTTGTAATGACAGCCCACCACTGGAAAAAAAACGAAAAACCTAGTGTAATATATAACATGCTGTTTTTCAAACACTAGATTTTACCTAGAGTCCTTATGTGTAATACGTGGGTTGGTTAACAGTCCCTACGTAAAGCGTACAGATGGCCTGGAGAGAAAAACTTTTTCAGAGATTGGAGAGAAATGTTACTACAAACTCATGGTAAGGTCAGTGAACTCAATTTAGAAGCCAGTGCAGCTAGTTGCATGTTAACTTCTTTATATCATCATTGCCTGAACTTGTTAAAGGTTCCAACATTTTACCTGTGCTGCAGGAAAAAAGGAAAAGTTGTAGGTACAAATTTGGACCAAACTTTAAAAAGGTAAAGTAGGATGTCTTCTGAACCCAACCAAGTGGTGGCTGTGGTGCTTAGCAGTATCAACTGTATATTATTTCTTGCTATGTTAGCAAAGCATCCAAAGATCAATGGTGTATGATAAGCTTTTCTGTGGGTGAAGAACTCGGGAGTATCAGACTCTTCTGGTTCTGAGTCTCATGAAGCTTTTCACTTCTGAGCTGAAAGGATGCTCTTTGTGCTTTTCACTATTAGTGGTATAGTCTTTCCCGAAAATCTCTAGCATGGTGGCTTCAGGGCAGCTGGACTTAGGTGGTATTTTGGGGCTCCAGGAGAGCTTGGCAGAGTTGGCTTTTTAGGACTTATCCTTCAATGTCACATAACATCACTTTTACCATGCTCTTGGTTACAACAGTGATGTCTCAGAAACCAAGTCCCAGATTGAGGAAAAAAGGAACATAGTCTCTACCTCTTCCTGAGAGGAAAGTCAGTCAACGTGTAAGAGGAGCAGTAGAAACGCATTAGTCCAGCCAACGTGAAAGTGGACCGTAGATCTAAAACATTTTGGGTATGCAGTTCAGCCAGCCCTTACTGAGGCAGTTCTGCCAATCAGGATTCAAGTTTTATTTCCTAAGAGTTATAATAGGTTTTATTTGTGGGCATTGATACAAAATACGCTGTGTTCAAGCTATGGAGCCTGCCACTGTAGTTACTAGAGTTACGGTTCAAAGCTATTTCTGAGAGAAAGCCACTTCATCCTCAAAACCCAAGAGGCCCACTTAAAGTGATGCGAATTCTCATTTCAGGTTTTTAAATTATACTAAAAGATTCTAGTAAGAAAATTTTAATATGTATGTATTGGTGTTCTTTTTACATTTCATTTAATGAAATGTCTACTGTCAATACGATAAAGCAGAACCCAGTGGAGTAAGAATACACGAAACTGCCAGGCACAGTGGGTCATGCCTGTAAACCCAGCATTCTGGGAGGCCGAGGCGGGTGGATCACCTGAGGTCGGGAGTTCAAGACCAGCCTGACCAACATGGAGAAACCCTGTCTCTACTAAAAATACAAAATTAGCTGCGGTGGTGGTGCGTGCCTGTAATCCCAGCTACTCAGGAGGCTGAGGCAGGAGAATCGCTTGAACCCGGGAGGCGGAGGTTGTGGTGAGCCAAGATTGCGCCATTGCACTCCAGCCTGGGCAACAACAGCGAAACTCTGTCTCAAAAAAAAAAAATATATATATATATATATATATATGAAGCTGATAGTTGAATTATGTTGATTCAGGGACAAGATAGCATTGCATAGTAACTTCCAGTAGGATCAAATATTTTGAGAGTGGTTAAAACGCCAAGGAATCCTGATTTTATGAAATTATGCCTTCTGATAGGTGCAACAAAATTGAACAGAAGAGTAACAGCTTAACTAAACCTCCATTGTGTGAAAGTTTTATGAAATGTTTTGACTTTTTTTTTTTTTTCCCTAGAGAACAGGGTTCTTGCTTTGTCGCCCAGGCTGGAGTACAGCCTTGAACTCCTGGGCTCAAGCGATCCTCCTGCCTCAGCCTCCCAGTTAGCTGACACAATTGGGATGTGCCACTACTTGCTCCTGTTTTTTCATAGACGGGTCCTGCTGTTGCTCAGGCTGGTCTCGGATTCCTGGCCTCAAGCAACTTTCCTGCCCCAGCTCCTAAAGCGGCCAGGGTTACAGGTAGCCGCCTTGTCTGTCCCGTTTCGACCATATTTTATTTTTGAGAAGGTCTTGCTCTGTCGCCAGACTGGAGTGCAGTGGCACGATGATAGCTCACTGCAGCCTCGATCTCCCAAGCTCAAGTGATCCTCCCACCTCAGCCTCTTGAATAACTGGGACTGCAAGTGTGGACCACCATGTCTGGCTAATGTTTTTTATTTTTAGCAGAAATGAGGTCTTGCTATGTTGCCAAGGCTAGTCTTGAACTCCTGAGCTCAAGCGAGCCTTCTGCCTTGGCCTTCCAAAGGGCTGGGATTAGAGGGCTGAGCCACCACACTTGGCCAACCATATTTTATTTTTTATATTTTTATTTTATTTGATCCTTGTTCTGAAACCATAAAGTGAGTTTAACATTTCTGGCTGGGCACAGTGGCTCATGCCTGTAATTCTAACACTTTAGGAGACCAAGGCAGGAGGATGCCTTGAGCCCAGGAGTTTGAGACCATCCTGGACAACATAATGAGAAAAGAAAATACAAAAATTAAGGGGTGTGGTGACACATGCCTGTAGTCTCAACTATTTGGGAGGCTGAGGCAGGAGGATTGCTTGAGCCCGAGAGGTTGAGGCTACAGTGAGCCATGTTTACGCCATTGCAGTCCAGCCTGGGCGACAGAGTGAAACCCTGTCTCAAAAAAAAAGTAACATTTCTATATGATTTTTGGGATCGACATGTCCATAATGTTAATGAAGCGCATAGCAGTCACTAGTAAATTAGGAGTTATACATTGCTTCTATAGCATCAGAAATTGTATATCAGGCCAGGTGCAAAAGCTCACTCCTGAAATCCAAGCACTTTGGGAGGCTGAGGTGGGCGGATTGCTTGAGGTCAGGAGTTCAAGAACAGCCTGGCCAACATGATGAAACCCCAGGTCTCTACTAAAAATACAAAAATTGGTCAGGCATGGTGGTGCATGCCTGTAATTCCAGCTACTCGGGAGGCTGAGGCAGGAGAATTGCTTGAACCCGGGAGGCAGAGGTTGCAGTGAGCCAAGATTGTGCCACTGCACTCCAGCCTGGGCGACAGAGCCAGACTGTCTGAGGAAGAAATTGTATATCAGGCTGGGCACAGTGGCTCATACCCGTAATCCCAGCACTTTGGGAGGCCCAGGCTGGGTATCACTTGAGCCCAGGAGTTGGAGACCAGCCTGGGCAACAAAGTGAGACCCCTCTCTCTACAAAAAATAAATTAGCCAGGCATGGTGGCACGTGCCTGTAATCTCAGCTACTTAGGAAGCTGAAGGAGGATCGTCTGAGCCCAGGAGTTTGAGGCTGCAATGAGCTACAATCACACCCCTGCACTCCGGCCTGGGCGACAGAGTGATAACCTGTCTAAAAAAATAAAAATAAATTGTATAATCATATTGCAATTTTCTTTGCATTACTGATGAGGAAAAATCTCAAAGTAATTGTAAAAAATCCTGGATATCACATAGTTGAGAAACAAAGTTATTTTAAACTTACAGGACTCTGTAGTTCACAGTTGAACACTGTGGCTTCCTGAAATATCAAAGAATAATGTACATTAATAAGCCAGCTACTATCGGCATCTTGTAAAAATTAAAAAATTAAACATAAATAAAAGTTCAAACTATGTGTTGAATCATTTGTCTTTTACAAGCC